TGCAGTGCGGCTGACGCTCTCAGCACCCTGCCTTTCCCATGCACCCCAACGCCCCCCCGCCCCCAGCACCTGCAACTTCCTGCCTGAGCGCTTTTCTCAGTGCTTAGGGGTGCTGGCCTATGCCCGGGGCTTGCTGGAAGTGCAGTTGGCAGAGGTGGGGCGGCAAGGATGGCCCCTCAAAACCAGAGCAAACCCACTCGGAACTGTGTCCTGTGCTCTCCCAGAGGCCTCCAGGAGGACTAGTCCAGGGGCCCCGGCTCTCACCTGCTCCCCAACACGTGTACTTCCCTACTCCCTTACCTGTGCTTCCTGAGTCCACCTCCCGGATAAAATACCTGCAGGAAGAGCCTGCTTTGGAGGGAGCCGTACTCCACACTGGCCACCGGTGGCCACTTGCCGTGCCCTTGTACACAGAGCTCCCTCTCGGCCTGGAGGCCTTCGTCCATTCTGCTACCGCGGCCACATCCGCTCAATTTTCCAGACTCAGCCTCTGGGATCTCACGTCACCCCAGACTCACGGACCCCGACATGGCGCATCCTGCACCCCACGGGTGTGGCCTGGCGGCCCTCCTCCTCCCAAGCACTATGTTCAGGCTGAGTGGAGACTCTCGCTAGCAATGTGCAGGCTGCTAAGCAGATGCGACCCGGTGACAGCTTGCACCTCAGGCCTTGCTCCTTGAGCTCCTTGCTCCATGAGCTTTTCTCAAAATACGATCCTCTTTATCTTCAGAGTCGCAGAAGCGCTGCAGGGACTGGCGAGACTCCACCACGTCGCGGAAGCCAACAGCACGTCGGCCCAGGAACGCCCCTCCACCCCGGCCGGCCGCCTCCCACCCCACCTCCTGGGTGCCCGTCAGCACCGCGGCCCACGGAGCGCGCGAGCCCAGGGGCCCAACCGAGCGCAGCCACCGGACGCCCCGCGTGGCCACCGCGTGGGCCTCTCCCGCGCCTGCGCAGCCCGCCCCCTTCCCGGCAGCACCGGCGGCGTCAAGGCAGGCACGTGGCGGCGGCTGCGCATGCGCGGGCTCGGGCCTTCCCGGCGTCTCCGCGCAGGCCTCGGGGAAGCGGGGTCCGGGGGAGCCGTGGTGCGGTGGGACCGCGTGGGTCCTGGAAGAGCTGCAGAGGAGGTGGGACTCGGCCTGAGGGCGCAGGGCCACCACTGATGGGATTCCGCTCTGTCTTCTGCCCCAGAGTGACGGCTTTGGATGCGCTTTGCCCCAGGGCCTTTCTTCCCGGAGTTGGCCTTTTCCCTGCCCTTCTCTTCTCCTGGCGTGGTGACCTGCCTCCCTTCTCCTGGATCGCTTTGCTGGCAGCCACCTTGTAACACCTCAGGTTTGCAGCTGTTTTTTTTTCTTTTGGTCTGGAAATGTCTGTTGCACATGCTTTCCCCTCTCAGACCCTTCAGAGACTTCCTGTTGCTCTGAGGACACTCATCCCAGCCGACCAGGCCCACCAGGCCCCCAACAGCACTACCTGGCTGGGGTCACGTGCAGGTCTCCTGGCTCTGGCAGGTGGGGGTGTGATCTGGAACCTTCTGTCCTTGAGGAGAGTGACACGTCCTGTCTCCGTCTTTAGGTGGGAGAAGGAGAAGCACGAAGACGGGGTGAAGTGGAGACAGCTGGAGCACAAGGGCCCGTACTTCGCACCCCCATACGAGCCCCTTCCCGACGGAGTGCGTTTCTTCTATGAAGGTAAGGATGCAGGGAGCGGCTCCTCCCCAGCCCTCTCATACGATGTGTCTTCCGATGCCTGCAGGAAGGCCTGTGAGATTGAGCGTGGCAGCGGAGGAGGTCGCCACTTTTTATGGGAGGATGTTAGATCATGAATACACAACAAAGGAGGTTTTCCGGAAGAACTTCTTCAATGACTGGCGAAAGGTAGGTACCCTGGGCGGCCGCCACAGCTGTCCATGGTGAGAGCGCGTGTCTGTGGTTTTTGCAGGAAATGGCGGTGGAAGAGAGGGAAGTCATCAAGAGCCTGGACAAGTGTGACTTCACGGAGATCCACAGATACTTTGTGGACAAGGCCGCAGCCCGGAAAGTCCTGAGCAGGGAGGAGAAGCAGGTTGGGCTGCCTCGAGCGTTGTGTGACCTGAAGCTAATGTCCACTGACTGTTTTATTAACTCAGAAGCTAAAAGAAGAGGCAGAAAAACTTCAGCAAGAGTTCGGCTACTGTATTTTAGATGGTCACCAAGAAAAAATAGGCAACTTCAAGATTGAGCCGCCTGGCTTGTTCCGTGGCCGTGGCGACCATCCCAAGATGGGGATGCTGAAGAGAAGGATCACGCCAGAGGATGTGGTTATCAACTGCAGCAGGTGCGTGGCCGGGCGGGCAGCAGGCGGGCACTCAAGTTATGTTTGGGTCGTTGTTCTGCTGCAGGGACTCGAAGATCCCCGAGCCGCCGGCGGGGCACCAGTGGAAGGAGGTGCGCTCCGATAACACCGTCACGTGGCTGGCAGCTTGGACCGAGAGCGTTCAGAACTCCATCAAGTACATCATGCTGAACCCTTGCTCGAAGCTGAAGGTGAGCGCAGGGCTTGGCAGGGTGTTTCCTCCATGTTTTCTTTCCTGTTATTTTCTTCGTTTAGGGGGAGACAGCTTGGCAGAAGTTTGAAACAGCTCGACGCCTGCGGGGATTTGTGGACGAGATCCGCTCCCAGTACCGGGCTGACTGGAAGTCTCGGGAAATGAAGACGAGACAGCGGGCGGTGGCCCTGTATTTCATCGATAAGGTATGCGGCCTTCTCGCTTCCTGGCGGCTCTTACCACCCACTTTGACCATTCCCCACCAACTAGCTGGCACTGAGAGCAGGAAATGAGAAGGAGGACGGTGAGGCGGCCGACACCGTGGGCTGCTGTTCCCTCCGCGTGGAGCACGTCCAGCTGCACCCGGAGGCCGATGGCTGCCAACACGTGGTGGAATTTGACTTCCTGGGGAAGGACTGCATCCGCTACTACAACAGAGTGCCGGTGGAGAAGCCGGTGAGTGCCCTCGCGCCAGCTGCCCCCGCTATCTGTCCTCTGAAATTCCTTCTTTCTCCTTCAGGTGTACAAGAACTTACAGCTCTTTATGGAGAACAAGGACCCCCGGGACGACCTCTTCGACAGGCTGACCGTAAGCCGGCTCGTGTTTCCTCAGCAGTGGGCCACGTAATTATAGAGACCATTTTCCTCCCCAGACGACCAGCCTGAACAAGCACCTCCAGGAGCTGATGGACGGGCTGACGGCCAAGGTGTTCCGGACCTACAACGCCTCCATCACTCTGCAGGAGCAGCTGCGGGCCCTGACGCGCGGTGAGCCTGCCCCACACCCACACTCAGCGCGGGGGTGCTGCCTCTGACAGCCCGTGCCTCTCAGCCGAGGACAGCATAGCAGCTAAGATCTTATCCTACAACCGAGCCAACCGAGTCGTGGCCATTCTCTGCAACCATCAGCGAGCAACCCCCAGTACGTTCGAGAAGTCGATGCAGAATCTCCAGACGAAGGTAGCAGCTCCCAGGAGAGCCCCCAGCCCAGCGGGGCAGCCCTGTCTGGACCCTTTTCCTGCAGATCCAGGCAAAGAAGGAGCAGGTGGCTGAGGCCAGGGCAGAGCTGAGGAGGGCGAGGGCTGAGCACAAAGCCCAAGGGGATGGCAAGTCCAGGAGGTGAGTACCCGTGCCCTCAGACGCCTTCTCCCCTATTCTTATGTATTTTATTATACTGGAACAGCTCGTGCCCTCAGTCTCTTGCCTCAGCACCTAGGTAGCTGCCGCCCACACCAACCCAGATGTGGCAGCTTCAGACGCGCCTTCCCATGGCCAGTTTTGTTTTCCTCTTCAATTGTTATTTTGTGATTTTTTTTTTTTTTTTTTTGAGATGGAGTCTCTGTCGCCAGGCTGGAGTGCGCTGGCGCGGTCTCAGCTCACTGCAACCTCCGCCTCCCGGGTTCAAGTGATTCTCCTGCCTCAGCCTCCCGAGTAGCTGGGGTTACAGGTGCGCGCCACCACGCCCGGCTCATTTATTTATTTAGTAGAAACGGGGTTTCTCCATGTTGGCCAGGCTGGTCAAACTCCTGGCCTCAAGTGATCCTCCTGCCTTGGCATCTCAAAGTGCTGGGATTACAGGCATGAGCCACTGCACCTGGCCAACTTTGTGATTTTTAAAAATACAAACTATATGCCTTGTGGACAAGAGTGGGACACATGGAGCCGTGGGAGGAGGAGACCCTGGCCGCCAAGGAGGTTTGTGATTGTCATTGTGGGGTCAGGAAATGAGAAGAAGGTGCCAGACTCTTCTCCAGGGCGGCGGCACCATCCCCTCCCCACCAGCAGTGTGTGAGGGCTCCGATTCCTCTGTCCAGGCGCCACTGTAGGGTCAGTTTTCCATGTGTCGATTAGAGCCCAGTGGGTGTGAAGGAGCGTCTGGCCGTGGGTGCTCTTTGCAGGTGCTTGTTGCCCACTTCTGTATCGTCTCTGGAGAATGACTGCTCAGGTCCTCTGTCCATTTTCCAGTCGGGTTGTTGTTTTATTATTGACTTGTAAGAGCTCGTCGATGTTTCGCCCACTCTTGGGTTGTCTTTGTTCTTTCTTTTTTTTTTTTTTCCTTTGGAGACAGAGCATTGCTCTGTCGCCAAGGCTGGAGTGCAATGGCATGATCTCGGCTCACTGCAATCTCTGCCTCCAGGTTTCAAGCAATTCTCCTGCCTCAGCCTCCTGAGTAGCTGGGATTACAGGCACCCGCCACCATGCCCGGCTAATTTTTTTGTATTTTAGTAGAGACGGGGTTTCACCATGTTGCCCAGGCTGGTCTTGAACTCCTGAGCTCAGGCAATCTGCCTGTCTCGGCCTCCCAAAGTGCTGGGATTACAGGTGTGAGTCACTACTCCCAGCCCTATTTTTTTTTTTTTTTTTTGGTGATGGAGTCTTGCTCTGTCACCCAGGCTAGAGTGCAGTGGCGTGATCTTGGCTTACTGCAACCTCTGCCTCCTGGGTTCAAGCGATTCTCCTGCCTCAGCCTCCCGAGTAGCTGAGACTACAGACACACACCACTATACCTGGCTAATTTTTGTATTTTAGTACAGATGGGGTTTCACCATGTCGGTCAGGCTGGTCTTGAACTCCTGACCTCGGGTGATCCACCCACCTCGGCCTCCCAAAGTGCTGGGATTACAGGTGTGAGCAACTGCGCCCGGCCACATCTTTCTTCTTTCTTGTTGGTGTCCTGTGACACATTTAAGATTTGGATGAGTCAGCGTGCTGAGAAGGCTTTGCCTAACCCAAGGCCATGAAGATAGATTTCTCTGTTTTCTCCTAAGAGGTTTATTGGTTTACTCTTACATTTAGGTCATTGGTTCTGAGTTAATTTTTGTGTGTGGTCTGAGGGAAGGGCCCAGGGTCATTCTCTTGCATGTGGACAGCCAGATGTCTCAGCATCCTAGCTCACCATAGTCTCAACTTGCTGGGCTCAAGCAATCCTCCCGCCTCAGCCTCCTGAGTAGCTGGGACCACAGGTGCCAACGGCCACAACTGGCTAATTTTTACACTAAGAAAATTTTTGTATGTTGCCCAAGCTACTCTTGAACTCCTGGCTTTAAGCAATCCTGCCTTGGCCTCCCAGAGCTCTGAGATTAAAAGTATGAGCCAACATGCCTGGCCCTTAGGACTGTATCTATAAAGGCCATATTGTATGCAAACAGAGATAGTTTTACTTTTTCTTTTCCAATCATATGCCTTTTATTTCATATTTTTGCATTATGGACCTGGCAGGAATCTCCAGTACACTGGACATGAGTGGGCAGCCTTGCCTTGTTCCTGATACTGGGGGCAAAACTCTCATGCTTTTATCATGGAATATGATGTTAACTGTAGGTTTTTCACAGAAGCTGTTTGTTAAGTTAACAAAATTTACTTCTATTCCTAGTTTGTTGAGGTTCTTTTTTTTTTATCATGAAGAGCATTGGATTTTGTCAAATGATTTTCTGCACCTGTTGAGATCTTGTTTTTGTCCCTTCCTTATATTGATAGGATGTATTATACTAATTGATCAGATATGAAACCATCCTTGCATTCCTGGGATAAATCCTACTTGAGCAATTGTGTAATCATTTTTGTCTATTGCTGGATTCAGTTTGCTGATATTTTGTTGAGGTTTTTGCATCTGTATTCATGAGCATGTTAGTCTATAGTTTTCTTATGATGTCATTGATTTTGGTATCAAGGTAATACTGGTAACGAGTTGAATAATATTTAATATAATATCTAATATTTCATGAAAGTTTATGAAAAATTGGTGCCTTTTTAAAGAGAGAGTCTTGCTGTGTTGCTCAGGCTGGTCTTGAACTCCTGGGCTCAAGCAGTCCTCCGAACTCAGCCTCCTGAATAGCTGAGACTATAGGCTTGCACTGCACTGCCTGGCTAGGGTCAGTTTGTTAAATGAATTCACCAGTGAAACCATCTAGGCCTGGGCTTTTCTTTGGGAGACGTTTAAAGTTACTGATATAATCACTTGTTATAGTTCTATTCATATTTTCTATACTTTGTGAGTTGGTTCTGGTAGTTTGTATCTTTCTGGGAATTTGTTTAGTCTAGGGTGTCTAACTGGCTGGTGCCCAGTTATTCATAGTATTCCCATATTATCTTTTTTATTTCTTTAGTGATGTTCCCTCTTTCATTCATTCCTCATTATTGTGGCTGCGGTTCTTTTTTTTTTTTTTTTGACACAGAGTCTCTCACTCTGTTGCCCAGGCTGGAGTGCAGTGGCATGATCTCAGCTCACCACAACCTCTGCCTCCCGGGTTCAAACTATTTTCCTGCCTCAGCCTCCTGAGTAGCTGGGATTACAGGTGCACGGCACCATGCCTGGCTAATTTTTGTATTTTTAGTAGAGACGGAGTTTCACCATGTTAGCCAGGATGGTCTCAATCTCCTGACCTCGTGATCCACCCGCCTCGGCCTCCCACAGTGCTGGGATTACAGGCGTGAGCCACTGCTCCTGGCCTGGCTGTGGTTCTTAAAGGGTAAAAGTTTTCTCTTCAGGATGAGCATCCGGAGATGCAGGGGTCTGTTTTTAATGGTGGCGTGTGCGAAGGAAATGTCAATTGGAACAAAGGGTATTCAGTGAAAAATAAGGCTGTGACTCACCCCTGACCTCCTGTCCCCAGAGGCAGCTGCTGTAAAATTTCTTTAGCATTTCCTGGCCAGGCAAGGTTGCTCATGCCTGTAATCCCAACACTCTGGGCAGCCGAGGCAGGCAGATCACTTGAGGTTGGGAGTTTGAGACCATCATGGCCAACATGGTGAAACCCTGTCTCTGCTAAAAATACAAAAAAAAAAAAAAAAAAAAAAATCATGTGCGTGGTGGCACATGCCTGTAGTCCCAGCTACTCAGGAGGCAGGAGATTCACTTGAACCCGGGAGGCAGAGGTTCCAGTGAGCTGAGATCATGCAACTGCACTCCAGCCTGGGTGACAAAGCAAGACTCCGTCTCAAAAAAAAAAAAAAAAAGCCAAGAGAAATTTCTTAAGCATTTCCAGAAGGACTGTGTGTGCGTGCTGGCTCTTCCTCTGTTTTCCCTCCTTGTTTTCACATAAATAGCAGCCCCTCATGTGTCCCTCGGCCCCTGGGGATGTGGCTCATGCTGGGAAGGCACTTCCCCGGACCTATGCTTCTGGCCCGGCGGGCTGCCCCATTCTCAGCCGTATTTTTGCAGGCGCAAGTTTGTCTTTCCACGCACATTCGAGTGTTTGTGGCACAAATTCCTAGAAGAGTTGGGGTCAGAGGTTGCATGTGTGGGTGATGTTCTGGCATTGGAGGGTGCAAGTAATGTGGAAAGGGCATCTCTGTGCTGAAATTTGCTTTCCCTAAGGAGGCAGGAAGGAGGGCTTAGCGGCTTCCCGGAGGTTAAAGGACATTTGTGTTTGCTTTCTCGGGCCTGGTCTCGCTGCCCTCATCCTGTTTGGGCCGGCCTCAGTCTGTTGTGTCGAGCATCTCACCCTCCTGCGAGTCAGGTCCTGACGGGCTGCTCACCCTCCGCCCACGGCCCTCCTCTGTATCTGACTTGGCAGCTGGGGTGGGGCTGAGCTTCCACCTTTGATCCCGGCTGGTCTTTTGCTGTGATGGATGACTGATGACAATGACAGGGACAGGGCTGCACTGGGAGGGAAGGCGGCAGGGCCAGAGAAGTGCAGGTCTCCTCAGGTGGCGCTAGTCCAGCGCGGGGCCTCGCGGCCTCCTCTTCTCTTGCCAGTGTCCTGGAGAAGAAGAGGCGGCTCC